AGACAGACAGTCACTGCATGGAGGTCACTCCCCTCCCAGTGGCCACTGTGGAGACATTTCACAGAAATGCTTGCTGGACCATTCAGGTTCAGAGTTGGGACAAAACCGAGAACTCATGGGGATATTGGACAGGAGTTAGGAAATGACCTTCTCACACAACTGGGGCAGTGGGGGAGAACCCTGGGCTTGAGACTTGCAATCCACCACTTGCCCCTGCCCCTGCCCCTGCAGTGTGGCCGCTGTTACCTTTTCCTGCAACTCTGCCTTCTTGAGTCCAAATGTCTTCGAAAGGGGCAAATGCTCGTAAGTGCCGACAGGGTGTGTTTCAGTGAATGTTTGCAGTGTGCACCGGTCTGGCTGAAGGCCTCTTCCCTTCCCCAACACCCTCCCATCGTGCAAAATTACCCTGCCCAGCAGGGAGTGACTTGTGTGTCTCAGAAGATTTTGTTGCTGTGCTCTGAGTTCTCACTCCTCATCTCCTTTGACCAGTTTCTTCTAATACTCCCCTTGTTCACAACACAGAACATGAGTGCTCTTTCCTATCATTTTGACACTAATAAACGGACAGTGATTCTCAGTGTGGAAATGAGAATGAAGTTTTTTTTAAAGACAGGCTACAATAATTCCCATGCAGAGAACCACATGCGATGACACTGGATTCCAGACAGCAAGAACGTATGGTGAAGATGAGGCCAACAGTGAGCTGAGAGAGGCCAGCCAGGGTGTGTTTCAGTGAAGATGAGAAACAATCAGATAACACCTGTTTCCTCCAGGAAAGAAAATGTGGCCAGGGAAAAGAGATGGGAGGAAGGCCGGTCATTGCCTATTCCACTGTGCACAGTTTGAATTTGGAGCCATGAAAAGTATTGCTTGGTTAAATTAAAATCATTCAAAAGATAAAACATAAATATTTAACACCAGCACAATATGCTGGGAAACAAAATGAAAGGATTTCTGGTCTCGGTGCTGTAGGTCACATAGCCACTCTTTCCTGGATTGAGGCTTTCCAGCAAAGGGGCTGGGACGTAAGGCTGGCCTGCTGGTGTGGACAGAGATTCCAGCAACATGCATGACCTGGGGGTACAAGGATTGCTTCCTAAACAATGATAAGCACACAGCCACCTAATAGTCTGGATCGGCTGAGACCATCCTGATTTCAAACACCCAGTCCCCTTGCCTTCCTAAGAACCCCTGTGTTTCTCAGACTGAAAATGTGTTTTGAACTTTGTTCACGAAGTGAGGCCGCTGTTGAAATTCGTCAAGACTGGGAAAGAGCCAAAGTGGGAAGGAGCATGGGTTGATTGGCACAAAAGTAGGTCTGCTGATAAAGAATGGAAGTAAAGGGGCCATCAGGTAGAAGCTTTTGCTGTGAGTCAGAAGGACAATTTAAAAGTTGCCTAAAGAGGCACACGCCATCTCTGCTGCTGCCTTCCAGTTGGAAGGGAAACTCAGGTTCTTGCCTAATGGCCGAAGCCCTTCACAGAATGTCCCCCACCCCTAACAGCTGCCCACTGCCCCTCCCCCTCTGCAGAATGTCTGGGGTCCTATGTTCCAGGAACCTGTTTACTTTCAAATTTTCCTGTTTCAGTTGGACTCAGGAGCATCTGGTGAGCCAGGTCACTCTCTGGGTCTTACCCTTGGCTTTTCTCATTGTGGAAACTGCCAGACAGCGGTAGTCAGTGCCCAGCCTGAGGGGATGGCTTCAAATGGAGGTAAGCCTGTAGGGATGGGGGCATTATCTGAGAGCTCATTCACCTCTTTCCTTTGTCTCCACAGCATACCCAGCGCTGGGACCGGGCGTGACCGCGAACCCTGGCACCTCCCTGTCTGTGTTCACGGCTCTGCCCTTCACCACACCCGCTCCCGGCCCAGCACACGGGCCGCTCCTTGTGACTGCAGGGGCTCCTCCAGGCGGCCCTCTGGTGCTGTCTAACTTCCCCAGCACACCTCTGGTGACAGAACAGGATGGCTGCGGCCCGAGTGGGGCCGGGGCTTCCAACGTCTTTGTCCAGATGAGGACAGAGGTGGGGCCTGTGAAGGCCGCTCAGGCGCAGACCTTGGTCTTAACTCAGACCCCCCTCGTCTGGCAGGCTCCAGGCGCCCTCTGCGGAGGTGTTGTGTGTCCACCTCCCCTACTCCTGGCAGCTGCTCCTGTGGTGCCTGTTATGGCTGCCCAGGTGGTTGGGGGCACCCAGGCCTGTGAGGGAGGCTGGTCCCAGGGCCTTCCTCTTCCACCACCACCACCACCGGCTGCCCAGCTGCCCCCCATTGTGTCCCAAGGGAATGCTGGGCCATGGCCACAAGGGGCTCACGGAGAGGGCAGCCTGGCTTCCTCCCAGGCCAAGGCCCCGCCAGATGACTCCTGTAACCCCAGGAGTGTCTATGAGAACTTCCGACTCTGGCAGCACTACAAGCCCCTGGCCCGGAGGCACCTTCCCCAGAGTCCTGACACCGAAGCGCTTTCGTGCTTCCTCATGTGAGTGTCCTGGGGGCATTGGAGCTGGTCCTTATAGACTGAGACTGACTGCACTGGTTTACAGCCCAGTTCTCCGATCCCTGGCCCGGCGGAAGCCCACCATGACCCTGGAGGAGGGACTGTGGCGGGCCATGCGGGAATGGCAGCACACGAGCAACTTTGACCGGATGATCTTCTACGAGATGGCGGAAAAGTGAGTCTGGGGTCCTGGGAGCGGGGCCCGCGCTCAGCACAGCCTGGGCCTCCTTCACCGCCAGGTTCCTGGAGTTTGAGGCTGAGGAGGAGATGCAGATTCAGAAATCGCAATGGATGAAGGGGCCCCAGTGCCTGCCTCCTCCAGCCACACCGAGGCTTGAACCTCGAGGACCCCCGGCCCCTGAGGTGGTCAAGCAGCCAGGTATGGCTTCCCACATTCCCACAGGAGCCATGACCACGCCCGTCCTCCTCCCTCTCTGCCTCAGTGTACCTTCCCAGCAAGGCCGGCCCCAAGGCCCCGACTGCCTGCCTGCCACCACCCAGGCCCCAGAGGCCAGTGACCAAGGCCCGCCGGCCACCACCCCGGCCCCACCGGCGAGCAGAGACCAAGGCCCGCCTGCCACCACCCAGGCCCCAGAGACCAGCAGAGACCAAGGTCCCTGAGGAGATCCCCCCAGAAGTGGTGCAGGAGTATGTGGACATCATGGAGGAGCTGCTGGGGCCTTCTCTCGGGGCCACGGGGGAGCCCGAGAAACAACGGGAAGAGGGCGAAGTGAAGCAGCCACAGGAAGAGGACTGGACGCCCCCAGACCCGGGCCTCCTGAGCTACACTGACAAGCTGTGTTCCCAGAAAGACTTCGTCACCAAGGTGGGCTGGCCTGGAGTGCTGGGGTCTGCTGGGGAAGCTCACGCCTTCTTCCTTCTGTTTCCAGGTGGAGGCCGTCATTCATCCCCAATTCCTGGAAGAATTGCTTTCCCCAGATCCACAGATGGATTTCTTGGCCCTAAGCCAGGAGCTGGAGCAGGAGGAAGGACTCACCCTTGCCCAGGTACCCCAGGGGCAGGAGGGACCTGGCACACAGAGGCCGGCCCCACTCTTTCCTCCTGACGTAGGGAGCCCCTTCAGATGCTCCAGGGACTGACAGATGCTGAGGAAGCCCTGATCCCTCCCACCACCCACTCACAAGGCCCTGCCTGCTTTAGGGAGGCTTCTTGGGGCCCCCTCATCGTTATCAGCATCCCTGGAAAATCCTGGGATTGGAGAGAGCTGGCTGGCTCTTGTTCTGCTCGGTGGGAGCTGAGGAGAAGGCAGCCGCCTGCAACATGGACATGGGGAGAGGAGGCTGCTCCTGCTTAACCCTCATCAGGAAGAGCGCGGGCACTGGGCTGAGGGGAGACGTTGAGGTGACCATCCACACAGGTGTGTTTGGGATACGATGATGGGTGGGGAGCAGGGGAAGTCCTTCTGCCTGTTTCTGGGCAGGAGAGAGTCTTGTCCAACTAGCTAAAGCAGATGCTCCTTGCTGTGGCCACAGGGACTGGCCTCGGGGCCCTCAAGGTCCTGCATGGAGCCCCCCACAGCTATGATTCCCTTCCCATATGATGACTGAACTCATGTGGAATTGATGTAGACACAGATTTACATTGGTTTCTAAAACAGTTCCCTCCCAACACACCATCACCAATGGGAACAAGCATGTCCAGTCCATCAGGCGCAGGGTGGGGGTTTCTGCTGGTTCCAGGGCCCGGAGGAGCTGGGGCCCAGGCCAAGAGGGGCCGAGGGTCAGCCGCCCTTCTGCCAGGCACAGACCCCAAGGGCAGAGCAGGGGCTGCCTGGGATGTGGCATTGGCTGTCTGGGAAGTGCCCTGGGAGTTGGGGGCTAGGTGTTCGCCAAAGGGAGACTTCCAGAGTCTATGAGTGAGATGAGGACTGCATCAGGAGAGGGACCGAGGCTGGGGAGGATGCTCTGCTCTTTCCCAGGTTGTCCTGTCTTCCCAATCTCTGCTGAACTGCCCTCACCCCATGGGCCAACTCTGCCCCCCTTACCCCTAACCCACCTCTTAGAATCTCAGATCCCAGCGTGGACAGGACCCGGCACCCACCCTGGTTCCCTCCTGGCCAACACCTTCTTCTCCACGGTCTGAGTTCTGATTCCTCCCCCAGGGCGCTTATTGGCTCAGGACCCCTGTGACTGCCAGGGCACTGGTCCCAGCACTGCCTGCGTGCAGAGCTGTGGTCACGGCCCTGGGGGCTGGCCCAGCAGCAGAGGCTGGTGGGGCAAAGCTGTCTGGTACACGGTGGCCTGGCCCCTCGGCCAAGTGACAAAGGGAGCCATGTTTGGGTCCTCTCTGGCCCCATCTGCCCACAGAACACAGCAGTCAGCCTGACAGATGCCCCTCTGCCCCGTCCCTTCTGCTCGATGTGGGCAGTGTCGGAGGCCTGCTGTCTTCTGTGGCCTTTGGGAAGGAGAGTTTATCTTGGCAGGGCTTCCCCAGCTCAGTGCACGTCAGGCCCTCGGGGAAAATGTGGGGAGCGAAGAGTCACTGGTGGGTGATGTGGGCAGCTCCCGTGACTCCTCTACATTCACGGCCATCCTCAGGAGATAAGGTAGCACTGCCCCTTTGCAGGGTTTAGGAATGTTAAGTGAGCCGTGTTTGAAGGGAACATGGTCCATACTCTGGCGTGTGTGGGTGCCCAGCCAACTTCCTCACCTAAGGGTGAAAGTGACACCTTGGGGCTCCTGCTGGTTACCCCACTGGCTGTTGTCTATCCCACTGTCCCTGTCCTTGTCTTGGCTGAGCCATTCCTAGGAAGCAGAACTTGTGCTTCCTCCACCTCTGTGTCCCACCTGAGCCCTACAATCTGCCCCTAAATGGGCACAGTGGGGCTGACTGGGGGGCTCTGGTAGACTGAACATACGTCCCCCGCCCAGTTCCTGTGCTGAAGCCCTAACCCCCAACGTGATGGTATTTGGAAATGGGGCCTTTGGGAGTTATTCAGGGTTAGAAGAGACCATGAGGGTGGGGCCCTAATGATGGGATTAGGGCCCTGGTAAGAAGCAGAGACCCCAGAGCTCTCTCTCTCCCTGACACGAGGACACACTGAGAAGGCGGCCATCTGCAAGCCAGAGAGAGAGCCCTCACCAGAACCTTGCCCACTGGGATGCTAACCTCGGACTTCCAGCCTCCAGACTGTGACAAATACATTTCTTTTTTTAATATGTGCCACCACCCCCAAGTCTATGGCCCTTTGTCCGAGCAGCCCTATGTGACTAGGACAAAGTCCATAATCTCAAGAACTTCCTTCATGACTGGTATCTGGAAACCGTGCATCAGAGCCACGGGAAAGAAAGGCTCAGCCCTTTACAACTGTCAGCACACCTCCACCCCAAGTGCAGTGTATCACACATGAACCAGGAGAGCCTGGGACACAGTGAAAAGGAATCTGTAAATACCCATGATGTCATCGCATCCACACTTGGGGAAGCCATGCAGCTTGCTCACAGCAGGTGCTGGGGGTGTGCTGAGGCTCTTGGTCGGCTTGGCCTCCCTGCTCACACACCCAGGTCACTCTCTGGGAACCAGTGCGGCTGGGGTGGCCCCTGGCAGGTTTGCCTCCAGAGACCCCTCCCTTCACCATTGGATGACAGATCCCCGAAGAAGCCATAGCCTCCTGGGAAACTCCATCTGACAACGTGAGCAAGGCTTGCCCCCGTTAGTGAACATGCTGTGCTTTCTGACAGCTATGAGGATGGACTTGATCCAGGTGGCTGCCCTTTTGTAGCTCACTTTGATTCTAACTTCAGCGTTGCATGATGCCCTATGAATGGAATATACAATGTGTGTCTTTCACATCTGTCTTCTTTCACTTAGAATAATATTTCCAATGGCATCTACATTTTTAGTATGTATCATTACATCAAACCTTTTTGTTGCTGAATAATATTCCATTAATGGATATACTAAAATTTATCCATTTATCAGTTAAGAACGTTTGGGTTTTTTTCACTTTTTGGCTATTGTGAATAACACTTCTAAGAACATTTGTGTACAAGGTTTCCTGGGGATGTATGTTTCCATTTCTCATGGCTACATACCTAAGAGTGAAATTGGTGGACCATATGGAAACTCTGTGTTTAACCATTTCAGAAGGTGCCAGACTGTTCCCAGTGTACATGAACCATTTTATATACCCACTAGCTGTGTGAGGGTCCCAGCGTCTCTCCATATTCGAGCCAACATTTATTATCAACTCTCTTTTTGATAAAGTCATCCTAGTGGTTCTGAAGTTGCATCTCATCGTAGTTTGCATTTGTGTTTCTCTGATGTTGAACCTCTTTCACGTACCTATTCGCCACTTGTATATCTTCTTTGGAGCAATGTGTACTCAACATTTAGTAATTTTTAACTGGTTTGTGTTTTGTCATTGAGTTATAAGAATTCTTTATATATTCCAGATAAAAATGCTTTACAAGATATAATTTGCAGAAATATTCTCCTTCTGTGG